AAAAAAAAACTTTTGTAATAAAATACTTTTTCAAAAAATCATAATATGTACTGAGCCGTTTAAATCTCACACTTGGGAGATGTTTCATAGGTCTCATTATAGAACTTTGTGTCTTCAGGAAGAACACTAAATTCATATTGTAATTCTCTTTATAGGTTCGATTGAGTGAAACAGACTTCAAAGTTATGGCAAGAGATGAGTTAATTCTAAGGTAAAATGTTCTCTGTTCAAAAACAAAGTCTTTCTATAGAACATTATATTGTGACTCTACACTGTAATTGTCTTTGTGCCAGATATTGTTTTTAATGTTGTTCTATCCTCAAATAATTTAATGTACTTTTTGAGCATACTATGACCTATTTCTTATATTAACACCGAGGAAAACGTAACACTTTAAAGAACTACTAGGAAGCTATAAGTTTAACAAATATATGGCTTGTTTTGTGTAGTTTTTCCTTTCGTGTTTAACATTTGAAAAAGAAATGTAATCCTAAAAGATGCACTTATATTTATGGAAGAAATACATAATTTACTAATGAAGTGAGGTTACTTTTTCTTATTAGTGTGACCTTCACCAGCTCATATAACTTCATACTCTTCATTTTCTCATCTGTAAGTTGAAGAGGTTGGGTTAAGTTATTGTTAAAGGTGACTTCCAGTTCTGAATTTCTGCGGTTATCTTGTAAATGTCTTACAAAAGCAGATTGTCAAGTACAACGTATAATCTTTTTAGATTGTGTAAGAAATCAGGAAGTAGGATGTTCTGTGTTTTGTAATTTAAATATATTCTTTCTGTATTTTATTGCTATGGTTAGTAAGTTTCTTGATAACTTAGATAAAAATAAAATAAGTATTTTAACAGGCTGAAAGCGGAGGAGAGAAAAGATGTTTTGTGAGATAGGCTAACACAGATTTTGTTGTTTCCTAGAGTGTGACAATTTCCTACTTTCACCTTTGGACAGCTACTGTATTATGAACACACTTTTTACCTTTTTTTTTTTTTTTTTTTTTTTTTTTTTTTTTGCCATAATCTCATACATAGGACAGTTTCCATTGCATACCTTTGTCTTTCTGCACATAAAATTTAAATTTTTGTTATTCTAAAACACTTCTGTCTTATGCTGAAGTATATACTTAAGATACACTACTACTCAATGCTGGGTTTTTTTTTGTTTGTTTTAATGTGCATATAAATTATAATAGAGGTGAGGTGCTGCTCAGGCTGGTCTTGAATGCCTGGCCTGAAGTGATTCTCTCACCTTGGCCTCCCAAAGTGCTGGGATTACAGGCATGGGCCACCATGCCTGGCCATGATTTTTTTTTTCCCTGTCTCTGGCATTGTATACTTTTTTTAATGCCTTCTTACATAATTGCTCTGGTTAGTCTGTGCAGTCATTTTTTTGATTTAACTGTAGGAGGGGAAAAATCAGTAATCTTAATAAAGAATCATAGAAATGTTTTATTTTAAGATACCTTTAAGGTTTCTAAATCATATGCAGTGTATTTCCTTGAGGTCAGTTTAACATCTTTCCTTAGGGAATTCATGTAAGACTTTTAGGCGAGTTTTTTCTCTTTGATTCCCTTGGAGATTTTAAACCAGCTGCTACTTATTTAACTAGTCTGTGCCTTCTATCCTTGTGATATACATGTTCTTGCTTCAGTTTTTATATTTTTCTGTACTTCTAAAATAAATCGTTCTTTTATAGCCTCCACTGAAGATCTTTCTCTATACATCCCCAAATATTTGGTAAACTACGTGTCTTAGGTTGTAAGTGCCGTAAAAATAAAGCATGGCCTTGGCTGAACATCAGTGTTTACATAGAAAGTGGATTAGTTTGGTATTAGGAAGGTTTTTTTTTTTTCTTTTTTCTTTCTTTTTTTTTTTTTTAAGACAGAGTCTCGCTCTGTCACCAGGCTGGAATGCAGTTGCGCGATCTCGGCTCACTGCAACCGCCGCCTCCCGGTCAAGCGGTTCTCCTGCCTCAGCCTCCCAAGTAGCTGGGACTACGGGCATGCGCCACCATGCCCTGCTAATTTTTTTGTATTTTCAGTAGAGACGGGATTTCACTGTGTTGGCCAGGATGGTCTTGATTTCTTGACCTCATGATCTGCCCGCCTCGGCCTCCCAAAGTGCTGGGATTACAGGCACGAGCCTTTTTGTTCATTATGTTGTAATATTAATAACTCATGACAAGCCTGTTTTTAAGATTATAAAATGGTTTTCTAAAGCCAAATTTTAATTAATTGTACCTGAAGAGCAGCTTGAAAACATGGCTCTTAAGTATGCAGGATAGCAGACATTCAGGGCAGGGTGCTTTCCATTAGGAACTGCCTAATAAGACTAGGAAAAATCTTTATTGCTAAGAGGACCTAGCAGTGTATATATTCAGGGTAGAGAAGTATAATGAAGAACAACGGTCCCCTTGTATTCTGATAGCATATGGCATTTATGCAGGTTTCTGACAGTTAGATGTGATTGTTAAATTACAGTCTTGAAAAATGTTATATTCTCCCCCTGTGTTTACAGGCAGAAATTGATACTACCTTGAGAAGAGTCACATGGTATTTTCCCAAAAGAGCCAAGATAAAGAACCTTCAATTCTACATAATGAGGCACATTTCTAATATGCCTTTTGTTCTAAGTGTAACAACTAATGTATGGATTTTTTTTTATTAGATGGAAACAATATGAAGCATATGTACAAGCTTTGGAGGGCAAGTACACAGATCTTAACTGTAAGTTTGAGTTTTAGCTTCCTAAAGACTGAATTGTATTTATAATTTTTTTTTGAATCATCAGCTAATGATGTAACTGGCCTAAGAGAGTCTGAAGAAAAACTAAAGCAACAACAGCAGGAGTCTGCACGCAGGGAAAACATCCTTGTAATGCGACTAGCAACCAAGGAACAAGAGATGCAAGAGTGTACTGTAAGTATTTCAAGTTATATAAATGTCTTTAGTTGGTCGTAATTGTTTCTTTTGCTTTGCACAGACTCAAATCCAGTACCTCAAGCAAGTCCAGCAGCCGAGCGTTGCCCAACTGAGATCAACAATGGTAGACCCAGCGATCAACTTGTTTTTCCTAAAAATGAAAGGTGAACTGGAACAGACTAAAGACAAACTGGAACAAGCCCAAAATGAACTGAGTGCCTGGAAGTTTACGCCTGATAGGTAAACAAATCATACTCCCCAGTCAAGACTTCCATTTTGTGATGGATGGCTCTTTCCTTTGCAGCCAAACAGGGAAAAAGTTAATGGCGAAGTGTCGAATGCTTATCCAGGAGAATCAAGAGCTTGGAAGGCAGCTGTCCCAGGGACGTATTGCACAACTTGAAGCAGAGTTGGCTTTACAGAAGAAATACAGTGAGGAGCTTAAAAGCAGTCAGGATGGTAAGGGGTTTGTTTCTTTTTGGAACGTTGTCTATTAAAGTTGGTCTGACTCTCCTTTGCACAGAACTGAATGACTTCATCATCCAGCTTGATGAAGAAGTAGAGGGTATGCAGAGTACCATTCTAGTTCTGCAGCAGCAGCTGAAGGAGACACGCCAGCAGTTGGCTCAGTACCAGCAGCAGCAGTCTCAGGCCTCTGCCCCAAGTACCAGCAGGACTACAGCTTCTGAACCTGTAGAACAGTCAGAGGCCACAAGTAAAGACTGCAGTCGTCTGACAAACGGACCAAGTAATGGTAGCTCCTCCCGCCAGAGGACGTCTGGGTCTGGATTTCACAGGGAGGGCAACACAACCGAAGATGACTTTCCTTCTTCTCCAGGGAATGGTAATAAGTCCTCCAACAGCTCAGAGGAGAGAACTGGCAGAGGAGGTAGTGGTTACGTAAATCAACTCAGTGCGGGGTATGAAAGTGTAGACTCTCCCACGGGCAGTGAAAACTCTCTCACACACCAATCAAATGACACAGACTCCAGTCATGACCCTCAAGAGGAGAAAGCAGTGAGTGGGAAAGGTAATCGAACTGTGGGTTCCCGCCACGTTCAGAATGGCTTGGACTCAAGTGTAAATGTACAGGGTTCAGTTTTGTAATATTTTTTCAGCAAATTTTTATACAGTGTCATTTAATTTGGGAGAGGATACTGTCCAGAAAATTAATGCATACTTTTGTCACAATTTGCCTTTTTGTGGGTGTACGTTTTGGTTTTTTTTTGTTGTTTTTTTTCTTTGTTTTTTTTTTCTTTTCTTTTTTTTTTTTTTTTTTTTTTTTTGCTTCAATACTTCTGCCGCTTTGGAAATTGTAACAGTTAATTACTTTGAATGTTGCTAAAAGGACATTTTGTGTAGGGTCAAGTTATTTTTATATGAGTTAATGTGAAATTGTAAATGGAAATTTTTCCTTAAAATACAACACAATGATGTCTGTATAAATCTGTCTGTTTAGAATCTGTGCTGTGTAAGGGCATTCGTACTCATGCTGTTACTGTACTTATGCACCATTCAGACTTGTTAGAGTAGATGTGGGTTTATGACTGCCAAGTTTGCCCAGTACAGTAGTTTTTTATCACTAAAAGTTGGACTCATTGATGGAGTCCTGTAGTAGTTTCAGTGTTAGATACAGTTTTTTCCACCATACATCTGTGCATTTTCTCTTTAGGTGACTGTTTAAGAAATTTGTGTGCATAGTTACTCAGTTTTTATGAACTGTTGTATCCTGTTAATGCATATTGCTCTGTGACTCCAGTATATCTTACCTGTACTGACCAAACCTAAATAAAGATTTTTATTGTAACTCCTTAATTAGCTTTTTTGTTTTGTTTTGGGTGTATGTT